CTGCGGTAGAAAGTCCACTTGGCGCTTCTGCACAGCCAAAGAAACTACCATCAGAGTGAACAGGCAACCTACAAAATGGGAGAAAATTTTCGCAACCTACTCATCTGACAAAGGGCTAATATCCAGAATCTACAATGAACTCAAATTTACAAGAAAAAACAAACAACCCCATTAACAAGTGGGCGAAGGACATGAACAGACACTTCTCAAAAGAAGACCTTTATGCAGCCAAAAAACACATGAAACAATGCTCACCATCACTGGCCATCAGAGAAATGCAAATCAAAACCACAATGAGATACCATCTCACACCAGTTAGAATGGCAATCATTAAAAAGTCAGGAAACAACAGGTGCTGGAGAGGATGTGGAGAAATAGGAACACTTTTACACTGTTGGTGGGACTGTAAACTAGTTCAACCATTGTGGAAGTCAGTGTGGCGATTCCTCAGGGATCTAGAACTAGAAATACCATTTGACCCAGCCATCCCATTAATGGGTATATACCCAAAGGACTATAAATCATGCTGCTATAAAGACACATGCACACGTATGTTTATTGCGGCATTATTCACAATAGCAAAGACTTGGAACCAACCCAAATGTCCAACAATGATAGACTGGATTAAGAAAATGTGGCACATATATACCATGGAATATTATGCAGCCATAAAAAATGATGAGTTCATGTCCTTTGTAGGGACATGGATGAAATTGGAAATCATCATTCTCAGTAAACTATCGCAAGAACAAAAAACCAAACACTGCATATTCTCACTCATAGGTGGGAATTGAACAATGAGAGCACATGGACACAGGAAGGGGAACATCACACTCTGGGGACTGTTGTGGGGTGGGGGGAGGGGGGAGGGATAGCATTGGGAGATATGCCTAATGCTAGATGACGAGTTAGTGGGTGCAGCGCACCAGCATGGCACATGTATACATATGTAACAAACCTGCACATCGTGCACATGTACCCTAAAACTTAAAGTATAATAATAATAAATTAAAAATAAAAAAGTCCACTTGGCCAGATATGAGAGGACCTGAGTTCTAGTCCTAGGTCTGCTTCTTATTAGACTTAGAGCAGGTCAACCTACTTACCAATCTGTTTTCCTGTCTGTAAAAGGAGATAAGAGGCCAGCCTGCCTCAGAGATGTTGTGAGTTCAGGGCAATGTTGCCTGAAGGCAACGTGTCTCAGACACCTCTGGAGAGGGCCTTGATAGTGAACCCCATCCCCTTAAGGGTCATTGAGGTGGGTTGGGGAATTCGGCCACAGGGGATCATTGAGGTGTCCACATGGGGCTATTATATTTGCATCTGTGGGTAGTGGTGGAGATAGAAAGTGGGCAAGAAACAGCAGAGTGGCCTGTCTCAGGGCACTGGGAGTGGGGTATAAGTCTAGGAGAGAGAGGTGTGGCCTGCATCATGTTTTCTCCAAAGACATGAATGCTGGAGGCTGCTGAGGAGAAAAACCTTTCTTGTCTTGGGGTCAAGTGACAAGCATTTAGTCCCAGCCCTGCCACTTAACCATCTGTGTGATTTGAGGCAAGTTGGCTGGAGTTCCGTAACCTCCATTTTCTCATATGTAAAACAGGGCTAATGATTCCCATGTTGCAGAGCATGTGAAAGCATCCTGTCCCTTTCCTGGTATGCAGTGGACATTGATAAATAGTGGTGAACTCTAGATCACTTTAGTATTTCCCGGGGTTAATCCAATAAGTCCCAATTCTTTGCAGGATTCCACATTTCTCCCTTGCCTTTCAGACTCACTTAGGCACATTGTAGTTGGATGTGAAGGAAGGTCTGGCCATAGAATGAGACCCCCATGAATTATTGAGGGGGAAGACCCTGTGCTTCCTGGAAGGAGATGCTGATCAGTGTTTTTCTGGTGGCTGCAGTGGGTACGCAGGGCCATTTTGGAAGCGAGAATGTTTGTCTTGCCAAGTACGAGATTGAGTGTCACCGGTTTGCTTTCTGGGAATAATGGCTGTGCCGATGAAATAGATTTATGGCGCTGAGGTACGTCACAGATGAGACTGATTTTTTTTTCCCACTTTAAATGTCGATGTTTTCTAATTATTCAAATAATGTGCTTATTTTAGAATATTGGGAAAGTATCAAGAAAGAAAAAAATGTCTACTTCTAAGTCCAGGGGTGATTACTGCTAACGTTTTGGTAAATTTCCCTTTCTTCTTTTTTCAAATGCACATAAGCTTTTTTTTTAAATATGCTTTATGCACTTACGATATCATGTGTATTTCCCAGATCATTACATATTCCTTAAGAACATTTTTATTTGGTACATAACAGTCTGTGGTGCACACATGCCATAATATTCTTAATCATTCCCTGTTCCATAGTTAGGCATTTAGATTGCTTCTACTTTTCTCCTAAAATACATAAAAATATTTCACTTTTTAAAGAACGATTTTCTTAAATTCCTGGAACTGGGATTCCTAGATCAAAGAATAAGCACATTTAAAAGTGTATTTTGGTGGACTCTTCTATTTACCTTATATTAAAAAGCAAAAAAGTTATGGTGTGGTGAGGCGGCTGCAGGCCAGCTTGGGTGAGGTCCCTGCTTCTGACCATTGTGCACAGAAGGCTGCCTCCTTGCTGCTCACTTGCTTCCTGGCGGACAGTACAATCAGCCTCTTGTGGTTTGCCAGTGAAATTTAAGTACTGGGTCAGCCTTTCCAGTGCTTCTCTCTCTGTCAGGAAGTTCATCTGTGAATCTAACCTAAATCTCATCTGCTGCATTTTAAATCCTCACCTGCTGTCGCTTCCCCTCAGTGGAGTGGAACAGAGCAAAGCTGCGCACTGTCTGCAGGCAGCCTTGTTCACCTCTCTCCCGTGACCACTGCGACGCCAGCTGCCAGCCTTATGTTACCCTGGAGGAAATTTGAGGGTCTCTGGCTACTGCTGTCGAGACTGGGAGGGCAGTCCTTGCATCGAGTTGCTGCTGATAACACCAGGTAGGGTTTCTGAATCCTAGAGTGCCCATGCTAATTCTCATCCATCTTCTCTCTTTCTCTTTAGCCATAACCAGCAGACCACAGCATTCAGGCATCCTGTGACGGGACAGTTTTCTCCAGAAAATAGTGAATTCATTCTTCAAGAAGAGTAAGTCTTTTTATGTATTCTCCTTATCTGGGTTTACTCACTGGAATCCCCTGTCTCCTCACAGGCCGAATCCACATATGTCGAAGCAAGACAGAAACCAAAGACCGTCCAGCATGGTCAGTGAAACATCCACGGCTGGGACCGCCTCCACCCTGGAGGCCAAGCCTGGACCCAAGGTGAGCTCCTGGCCACTTGTTCCTTCCTTCCCCTGTTGCTAAAGTTCAGTCTGCTTTTTCATAGATCATAAAGTCCAGCAGTAAAGTCCACAGCTTTGGGAAGAGAGACCAGGCCATTCGGAGGAACCCCAATGTTCCCGTGGTGGTGAGGGGCTGGCTGCACAAGCAGGTGAGGAAGCCGAGGAGTGAGAATCCTGGAGGTATTACCCTGACTAGTTTTCTTTGCTTTGCAGGACAGTTCTGGGATGAGGCTGTGGAAAAGGAGGTGGTTTGTGCTTGCTGATTACTGCTTATTTTACTATAAAGGTGAGCTAACAAGTAGCCTATTACCCTGCCGAAAGGTTGTTCTGATGCATTTTTCCATTCAAAGACAGCCGAGAAGAAGCGGTCCTCGGGAGCATCCCCTTGCCCAGCTACGTGATCTCTCCTGTGGCCCCTGAGGATCGCATAAGCCGCAAATATTCCTTTAAGGTACTGCCCCTGCACCTCTAATGCAGCCATTCCCTCTGACCTGCATTCTGCCTTCATGCTACAGGCTGTGCACACGGGGATGCGAGCGCTCATCTATAACAGCTCCACAGCGGGCTCTCAGGCCGAGCAGTCAGGCATGAGGACCTACTACTTCAGTGCCGACACCCAGGAGGACATGAACGCTTGGGTCAGGGCCATGAACCAGGCTGCACAGGTGCTGTCTCGATCGTCACTGAAGAGGTTAGTTCTGATGGAGGGTCCCTGCCACAGCAGGAGCAAACTGAATGTGCTGCTGTCATTGCAGGGATATGGAGAAGGTGGAGCGGCAGGCTGTCCCCCAGGCCAACCACACAGAGTCCTGTCACGAATGTGGCCGGGTGGGACCCGGACATACGAGAGATTGTCCTCATCGTGGCCATGATGACATTGTCAACTTCGAGAGGCAGGAGCAGGAGGGAGAGCAGTACCGTTCCCAGAGGGACCCACTGGAGGGCAAGCGGGACCGGAGCAAGGCCAGGTCTCCGTACTCGCCAGCCGAGGAGGATGCCTTGTTTATGGATTTACCCACTGGCCCAAGAGGCCAGCAGGCACAGCCCCAACGGGCAGAGAAGAATGGAATGCTGCCTGCCTCATATGGCCCAGGAGAACAGAATGGGACTGGTGGGTACCAGCGGGCCTTTCCTCCCAGGACCAACCCTGAAAAACACAGCCAAAGGAAGAGCAATCTGGCCCAGGTGGAGCACTGGGCAAGGGCCCAGAAAGGGGATAGCAGGAGGTGAGTAATAGACTCAGGATCGCTGCTTATAATTGCCTGACCCGTTCTTACCCTTTCTCCTCAGTCTTCCCTTGGACCAGACGCTTCCTCGCCAGGGTCCTGGCCAATCCCTGTCCTTCCCAGAAAACTACCAGACTCTTCCCAAGAGCACCCGACACCCCTCGGGGGGCTCCTCGCCACCTCCCCGAAACCTGCCAAGTGACTACAAGTATGCGCAGGACCGAGCCAGCCACCTGAAGATGTCGAGTGAAGAGCGCCGGGCGCACCGGGATGGCACCGTGTGGCAGCTCTACGAGTGGCAGCAGCGCCAGCAGTTCCGGCACGGCAGCCCCACAGCGCCCATCTGCCTTGGCTCCCCAGAGTTCACCGACCAGGGCCGGAGCAGGAGCATGCTAGAGGTGCCCCGCTCCATCTCTGTGCCTCCATCTCCCTCGGACATCCCTCCCCCAGGACCCCCAAGGGTCTTCCCACCCCGGCGGCCACACACACCAGCAGAGCGAGTCACAGTGAAGCCACCGGACCAGAGGAGGAGTGTGGACATCTCGCTGGGGGATTCTCCAAGGAGGGCACGGGGCCACGCTGTCAAGGTGAGGCTCGGGAAGCTCTGCCAGGCTGCTGGTCCAGTGTGACTTCTTGTCTCCCCACTTGCAGAACTCATCTCATGTGGACCGACGCTCCATGCCCTCCATGGGTTACATGACCCACACCGTCAGCGCTCCCAGTTTACATGGAAAATCGGTAGGGTGAATGACAAGACATAGCCTGCAAAGAACTTCCTTGTGCTGTGTCTACACATCTGCAGCTGGAGGAGCTCTCGTTGCTTCTCACCCGGTTAAGGCGGCACCAGGCCAAGTTGGCCAGTGTGCGAAATTTCGCCATCAGCCAGTTACTGCAGCACCAGCTGACCTTTCCCACCTGCCAGGTCAGCACTGGTGGGCTCCTCTCAGGGCCGGGACTGTGTTTTTTCCTCTCTGCTTCATTTGAAGGCTGATGATACCTACCTCCAGCTGAAGAAAGACCTGGAGTACCTGGATCTAAAGGTAAGTGACATCAGGGTTCCTGCCTTCCTTGCTTTTGTTGTATCTGCCTTTTTGTTTGGAACAGATTAAAAATAATGAACCTTTGATCAACGTGCTTTACAAAGTGCTGAAGAAGTCAGCACGGGGCTGTCGGCCCAGGAGAAGCGTAAGATGATCTGATCCGTGTCTCCAAGCGGGGTTAAATCTCTTTTAAATTGTTCGCCTCCCAGATGACAGGCCGGGACCTTCTCAAGGATCGAAGTCTGAAGCCTGTGAAGATCGCTGAGAGCGACACTGACGTGAGTGAGCAGAGTGACACGCTGACCCCTCACCCAGGCCCTCTCCACCTGTTCTTGCTTTTAGGTCAAACTGAGCATCTTCTGTGAACAAGACAGGGTCCTCCAGGACTTGGAAGACAAGATACGAGCCCTTAAAGAGAACAAAGTACGTGTCAGTTTTGAATAATCTTGGAATGGATCCTGCTGTTTTTTGGCCCTTCGTGGTGCAGGACCAGCTAGAATCTGTGCTGGAGGTGTTGCACAGACAGATGGAGCAGTACCGAGACCAGCCCCAGCACTTGGAGAAGATTGCCTACCAGCAGAAGTTGCTGCAGGAGGACCTTGTCCATATCCGAGCTGAGCTCTCCAGAGAGTCCACTGTGCGTAGAGGGTGGCAGACCTGTCTCCCTCACTAAGAACCGGAAGCATTGTCTTGGCCAACAGGAGATGGAAAATGCTTGGAACGAATACCTGAAGTTGGAGAATGATGTGGAACAGCTGAAGCAGACCCTGCAGGAGCAACACAGAAGAGCCTTTTTTTTCCAGGTGACCTGATACCTGTCCATCTCTTCTGAGCTAGAAGGCAAACCCACCACTTCGTCTTCCTCAGGAGAAATCGCAGATACAGAAAGATCTATGGAGAATTGAAGATGTCACTGCAGGCCTGAGTGCAAATAAAGAGAACTTCAGAATTCTAGTGGAGTCAGTAAAAAATCCGGGTGAGATGTTCATCTTCCTGGATGTGGGGGATTCCCGTGCTTTGTTTCCTTCTATGCCCCTTAGAGAGAAAAACGGTGCCTTTGTTTCCTCACCCGCCTGTGCCTTCACTCTCAACTTCTGAGAGCAAGCCGCCCCCACAGCCCAGTCCTCCCACCAGCCCTGTGCGGACCCCTCTGGAGGTTCGACTCTTCCCCCAGCTGCAAACCTACGTGCCGTACCGACCTCACCCACCCCAGCTGAGGAAAGTGACATCCCCCCTTCAGTCACCAACTAAGGCGAAGCCCAAAGTTGTAAGTAGTGATAACTAGGAGCTGAATGCCATTCGCTGACCACTGGTCTGGTTCTCTTTCTCAGCAGGAAGATGAAGCACCTCCCAGGCCCCCACTCCCCGAACTCTACAGCCCAGAGGACCAGCCCCCGGCTGTGCCGCCTCTGCCAAGAGAGGCCACCATCATCCGGCACACATCTGTGCGGGGCCTCAAGCGGCAGTCAGACGAGAGGAAGCGAGACCGGGAGCTGGGGCAGTGTGTGAATGGGGATTCCAGGGTGAGCGGGGGACCCTGGGGCTGCCACTCTACGCAGGTCACATCACCTGGGACTCTGCCCACAGGTGGAGCTGCGGTCGTATGTCAGTGAGCCTGAGCTGGCGACCCTCAGCGGGGACATGGCCCAGCCCTCCCTAGGACTTGTGGGCCCTGAGAGCAGGTACCAGACGCTGCCAGGCAGAGGTAAGGCAGGGCCCTCCCTGGAGTTTCTCTGGAAACATGCTTGCACTTCTCTTTCCTCACTAAGGGCTCTCAGGGTCCACGTCAAGGCTCCAGCAGTCGTCCACCATTGCTCCCTACGTCACACTCCGGAGGGGTCTCAATGCCGAAAGCAGCAAGGCGACCTTCCCTGTGAGTGGCCTTGAGCTGTCGAGGACCTCCCTTGTGTCTCTCTTGCCTGCCTCCTCTTCCTCAGAGACCTAAGAGTGCCTTGGAGCGCCTGTACTCAGGGGATCACCAGCGAGGCAAGATGAGTGCAGAGGAGCAGCTGGAGCGCATGAAGCGACACCAGAAGGCCCTGGTCCGAGAGCGCAAGAGGACACTGGGCCAAGGGGAGAGGACGGGCCTGCCCTCATCTCGCTACCTCAGCCGGCCGCTCCCTGGAGATCTTGGCTCAGTATGTTAGGAGGGGCCAGGCAGCGGGGCAGGCGACTACGTTTAACCTCTTGTTCTGTTGCCAGTGGAAGCGTGAGCAGGACTTTGACCTGCAGTTGCTGGAACGGGTCGTGCAAGGGGAAAAAAAGGACAAGGAGGAGAATGGCTGGTTGAAAGTGCAGGCCATGCCTGTCACTGAGTTGGACCTGGAGCCTCAAGACTATGACTTGGACATCAGCAGAGAGGTGAGGGCAGGCACTTCCTTCATGTCCTCCAGTCTCCCTCTGCCACCTCCTGGCCTCTCCCCAGCTGTCCAAACCAGAGAAGGTGTCAATCCCTGAGCGCTACGTGGAGCTAGATCCCGAAGAGCCACCCAGCCTTGAGGAGCTGCAGGCGCGGTACCGCAAAGCCGAGAAGATCCGCAACATCCTCGCCCGGTCAAGGTCAGCCCTCGCTTGCTCAAGTGTTGGCAGGTGGGCCCATGGTCTGCTTCCGACCCTCCTACAGCATGTGCAACCTACAGCCGACCTCAGGCCAGGACCAGAACAGTGTGGCTGACCTGGACTTGCAGCTGCAGGAGCAGGAGCGCATCATCAACATCTCCTACGCCCTGGCCTCCGAGGCCTCCCAGCGTAGCAAGCAGGTGGCAGGTAAGGCCATGGCCCAGCCCCCAAGGCCTGGACACACCGCTTAATTCCTGTGTGCCCCATCTAGCACAGCAGCTGGCCCTCCTCCCGCCTAAAGGCCCCCTGTCTTCCAGGACGGTGCCACCTTACCCCCCTTTTACCAACGGACTCCACTACACCTTTGTCTAACACCTTCCAAGTAAGAGCCCCTGTCTGGTGTGCTTCTGCCTG